AACTATTCTCCCTTCACATGCCTGTGAAATAGGTACTACTATTTTTATTTGATAGACAAGGTAACTGAGGGTCAAAAAGCTTGATCATTCCACAGTCAATAAGTACTTACTGAGTGCCTCCCATGTGCAGGTACTGCACTAAGAGCTATGACTCTGCCCAAGGTGACACAGCTGGCAAGTAGCAAAGGGAGCACCCAATCTGTCACCTAATCTCAAGTCTATCCCATTCAATGACTGCCCCTCAGGCTAAGGTCAGTGTTTTGCCACACAACACCACAGGACAACAGAGCCAAAGAGCCTTTGTGGGATCACATGGTCCATCTCTTTAGTTTGCTCTGCTGCAAGGAAAGTCAGTATTGATTACCCTTCTCAGACTGTCTCAAATGCCTGCTGTCTCTGGGGATGAATCAAAGTAGCTTCCCACGTCACATTAGTTACAGCACTGTCTATGGTGTGCAGTCCAGAGCTGGGTGCTGGGGACTCATGCCTCCAGTGGGCAGGACAGAAACACCCCAGCAAAACACACATGAAATCCTGGGAGATAAACTTTTGCAAAGGAGTAACGGGTTCTAAAGTTTTGAGGATTTTTAGAGTAGCAGGACCAGAAGTCAAACAGTAGGATTTAGAAGGTCCTACTCCTTGGATAAAGCACTGAGATCTTCAGTTTGACTCTCTTAGGGCACCTCAAGACTCTGGGACCTATTCCTCAAGCACAGCCCTGTGGTCACCTGGTATGCATCCTGTGCCAGAGGTTTTGGAAACAATGTCTGCCATCCACTCTGACTGGGTGACCCCACTGATGAGCCTGCCACACTGTTGCATCAGAGAAGGGGCCAGTCACACACCAGGCTGCCCATCTCAAGAATGCCAAAACCTTCATGAATGGGCCATCCTGTGCCTGCAATCACAGGGAGGTGGGGCCGACAGCCACGGGTCACGTAACTGAGGCCAAACACAAGAAGCTGGCCTGGATCAATGAGTCAGGGAGAGCTCTATATATAACCTCAGGAGATCAGTGCTCCTCACATTGCCAGCATCTTCTCTCCTCACTCACCCTTCCTGGTGCTTTGGGTAAGTGTGGTTCTACTGACTCTCTCATTTTCTGGTCCAGCGATGCTCTCTTCTCCCCTTCCAGGCTCTCCTTCCTTCTCAGACAAGATGTCTTATCAGAAAAAGCAGCCCACCCCTCAGCCCCCAGTGGACTGCGTGAAGACCTCTGGCGGCGGTGGCGGTGGCGGCGGCAGCGGCGGTGGTGGCTGCGGCTTCTTCGGCGGCGGCGGCTCAGGGGGCGGTAGCAGCGGTTCTGGCTGCGGCTACTCCGGCGGCGGTGGCTACTCTGGCGGCGGCTGCGGCGGGGGCTCCTCCGGCGGCGGGGGCGGGGGCGGCATTGGAGGCTGCGGAGGGGGCTCCGGTGGGAGCGTCAAGTACTCCGGAGGCGGCGGCTCCTCCGGCGGGGGCTCTGGCTGTTTCTCCAGCGGTGGGGGCGGCTCCGGCTGCTTCTCCTCCGGTGGCGGCGGCTCCTCCGGGGGCGGCTCCGGCTGCTTCTCCAGCGGTGGGGGCGGCTCCTCCGGGGGCGGCTCCGGCTGCTTCTCCTCCGGCGGCGGCGGCTTCTCGGGCCAGGCGGTCCAGTGCCAGAGCTACGGAGGCGTCTCTAGCGGCGGCTCCTCCGGGGGCGGCTCCGGCTGCTTCTCCAGCGGCGGGGGCGGCGGCTCTGTCTGCGGCTACTCTGGCGGCGGCTCTGGCTGCGGCGGAGGCTCCTCTGGCGGCAGCGGCTCCGGCTACGTCTCCTCGCAGCAGGTCACTCAGACCTCGTGCGCGCCCCAGCCGAGTTACGGAGGGGGGTCGTCCGGCGGCGGCGGCAGCGGCGGAAGCGGCTGCTTCTCCAGCGGCGGGGGCGGCGGGAGCTCCGGCTGCGGCGGCGGCTCCTCCGGGATTGGCAGCGGCTGCATCATCAGTGGCGGGGGCTCCGTCTGCGGAGGTGGTTCCTCTGGAGGCGGCGGCGGCGGCTCCTCCGTGGGTGGCTCCGGGAGTGGCAAGGGCGTCCCGATCTGCCACCAGACCCAGCAGAAGCAGGCGCCTACCTGGCCGTCCAAATAGATCCCCCAGGGTACCACGGAGGCGAAGGAGTTGGAGGTGTTTTCCAGGGGCACCGATGGGCTTAGAGCTCTCATGATGCTACCCGAGGTTTGCAAATCCTTCATGTCTTAACCTACCTGGAAGAAGCCATTGAGCTCTCCGGCTGCATCTAGTTCTGCTGTTTAGCCTCTTTGGTTTCTGTACAACTACCTCCCAACCCCAGTGCCTCAGTCAATAAATTTGCAAATTCATGAGAATTTTTAGGTCTCCAAGAGTATTTGTAGTGTTC